GGATTAGCCATCCCCTGAAAAAAGGCAACCAAACTTCCTAGTGTGTGTGTTCTACGTGAAGAAAGAAGATCATGTGTCTAGTTCCAGAACACACCCTCCCCACCCCCGGCCTCAACCAGAAATCCAATTCTTCCCTGCTGACCCCTTTGAGAGACCTGGAGGGACAGAGAATTGACGGTGGGTAAAGGGTAAGATGTTGGAGTTTAAGGGTTCAGGCCTGGACCAGGAAGCTGTCTTAACAGCCTAGTGTGGGGCCATGGAAGTGAGTTCTGAAATGAAGTGGAAGGCAGGCCATCCGCACTGAGATGCAGCAGCTGGAACACAAAACTCCAAGGTGACTGTTAACTTTTCCCCAGCCTTCCAATCTCAGACTTTCCTCAGGAAACACCAGGCTCTTCTGAATTAGTCGCGAGCAGAACCATCGTCCTTTCCTTCAGAACTCTGACCAGTTTGAAACTGTCTAACTTCTTAATGTGGCTATATGATCGTTTGCAGCTGGCCTGCAACTTGTTCTGGGAATGGAACCTTGGATTTTAGTCACCACTGTCGCTAGCATCCTGCACAGTCAGCCACTTTTAGAGAGCATAATGCAGAGGGGGAAATAAATGAGATTTGGAATAGAGACGGGGTTTCACCCTGCTGGCCAGGCTGGTCTCGAACTCCTGACCCACCCCGCCTCCCAAAGTGTTAGAATCACAAGCGTGAGCCACCGCGCCCGGCCCCACAAATGTAAGATTTATGCACTTCTCCAAGCCAAGTGCTGTGCATCGAATGGAGGAACTCGTACCTTTGCAGGATTTTGTGATATATGTGAAATAATCCGGACATGCTTCTGCTATGGTTGTTTGTCGCCATAGTTTGCGAATCTGGGTAAACCTGGATGAGAGAGACGCCTTACAATTGCAAACATTTCTCAGGAGGCCGCCTGAAAACGCCCAAACCATAGAGCTCAGTTCCTAGCTAGGCCTCTACCAGCCACTTCCGCTCGTCCGCCTAATACCGCGCCTGCGCACCGCGTCTCTTCCTTTCTGGGCTCGGACCTAGGTCGCGGCGACATGGTGAGTGTGGGTCTCTGTGCGGCCTAGAACTCCTATCACTGGTTTCTCCCTTCACTCTAAACAGGCCAAACGTACCAAGAAAGTCGGGATCGTCGGTAAATACGGGACCCGCTATGGGGCCTCCCTCCGGAAAATGGTGAAGAAAATTGAAATCAGCCAGCACGCCAAGTACACTTGCTCTTTCTGTGGCAAAGTAAGTAAGGCAAAGTCTCTGGTGAGAGGAGAGGTTCATAGTGAAAATTGGTTCTCTTTTATAGACCAAGATGAAGAGACGAGCTGTGGGGATCTGGCACTGTGGTTCCTGCATGAAGACAGTGGCTGGCGGTGCCTGGACGTACAAGTGAGTCTAGTTCCTTGTGGTATTTGGAAGTGAATTATGTTGGAAACTGAATCTTTCTTTCCAGTACCACTTCCGCTGTCACGGTAAAGTCCGCCATCAGAAGACTGAAGGAGTTGAAAGACCAGTAGACGCTCCTCTACTCTTTGAGACATCACTGGCCTATAATAAATGGGTTAATTTATGTAACAAAATTGCCTTGGCTTGTTAACTTTATTAGACATTCTGATGTTTGCATTGTGTAAATACTGTTGTATTGGAAAAGCATGCCAAGATGGATTATTGTAATTCAGTGTCTTTTTTAGTAGTCAAATGGTAAAATGCAGCATAAGAATATAAGTCTTCCAAGTTAGATATGAGTGTTAGCTTTTTATAAGTCTGCTCCTGCCAGTTTGACTTTGAGATACATTGGAGCCAACTGTAAACTTTAGTTTTTAAATTACAGTTAGTTTTTTTGTTTGTTTTTGAGGCGGAGTCTCTGTTACCCAGGCTGGAGTGCAGTATACCAGTCTTGGCCCACTTCAACCTCCACTTCTTAGGTTCAAGCGATTCTCCTGCCTCAGCCTCCTGAGTAGCTGGGATTACAGGCACGCACCACCATACCTGGCTAATTTTTGTATTTTGAGTAGAGATGGAGTTTTCACCACATTGGCCAGGCTGTTCTTGAACTGACCTCAAGCGATCCACCTGCCTTGGCCTTCCAGAGTGCTGGGATTACAGGTGTGAGCCACCACGCCCAGCCTTGCATTTAATATTTTTATAATGTGTCTAGGCTGGGTGCGGTGACTCACGCCTGAAATCCCAGCACTTTGGGTGGCTGAGGCAGGTGGATTACTTGAGGCCAGGAGATTGAGACCAGTGTGGCCAACATAGCAAAAACCCGTCTCGACGAAAAATACAAAAAATAGCTTGGTATGGTGGCACATGCCTGTAATCCCAGCTACTTTGGAGGCTCAGGCACAAGAATCACTTGAACCTACGAGGCGGAGGTTGCAGTGGGCCAGGATCGTGCCACTGCACTTTATTTAGCCAGGACAACACTCTGTCTCCAAAAAAAAGTTTCTGAAGGTAAAAGATATACTAAAGGATATACATATACTGCCTCTTCTATGATGTTTCATTTGACCTACACCATCAGCATCTTCAGGAAACAGTATGAAACTAATTTCACATTAAATGTTGCAAACGTCTGCAATTCTCCAGTTTTTAGTTTGCACGTAAGGATTCGTAGGATTGATTTCAGATTGACAGATGGTTGTAGTAACAAAAAAATGAATTGCCTTGGAGAATTCGAGTTATTTTAGGCCTGCCTTTGACACTTTTATGCACTTAATTCACTGCCAATTTAGTCTAACTCCTCAACCATCTGTGGTATGGACTTCTCAGTCCTCCTAATTGGTATGTCTTTTATCTATCCCAGAGTCAGTAGTCCTTTAAGGATGCAAATTTAATTCGATAAGAATGTGGATTTACTTCATCTTTAGGACAGAGTAAAAACCTTTATTTCACTTGGTCTGACCCCTATCTTCTATAACTTGTTTTTTTGCTCATTACTGGCCTTTGCACGGATGTCTCCCTTCACCTGTACCTCCTGCATTGCCTCTGGCAGAAACATCGCTACCCCAGGAGAATACTTCACTGGGTCAGGCATTTGCTAGATCCATAGCAGTAACTCATCTGTGGATCTCATTTGTGTCACAAAATGGTACTCCTACTGATTTTGTAATGTGAAGCAAGTACTGTGGGTCAGTAGGGGTAGGACCAGGAGTGACAAGTCAGGATTTTCAGGCTTCATAGGAATGACACAGCTCTCCAGGTGAATCTCCTGGAGAATTCTCCATAGGATCTCCAGGTGAGTGACCAGGATTTCATGTAAGCATAGGGAATTGAATGAGCATTAGATGGTCTAATGCTGCGGTTAAGAACACCAACTTAGCCAAACTGCCTAGATAGTTGGGTGACTTGGGTTAAGTGACTTAACCTCTCTGCTTCAGTTTCCTGTATAATTCTTGGTAGTAGAATGGAGTATATGCTGGGTGTTTGGATTATTAATTTGGAGTCTTACAAAGCTGCTATGTTACATGATTAGGCATGGAAAACTTCGGTTTTTATAATCAGTGAAGTACTGCTTTTTGTTTGTTTTCTGAGAGAGTGTCTGTCACCCAGGCTGAAGTGCAGTGGCATGATCTCAGTTCACTGCAGCCTCTACCTCCCGGGTTCAAGCAGTTCTCGTGCCTCAGCCTCCGAAGTAGCTGGGATTACAGGCTTATGCCACAAAGCTCAGCTAGTTTTTGTATTTTTTATTTTTAGTAGAGATGGGCTTTCGCCATGTTGACCAGGCTGGTCTCAAACTCCCAGGCTCAACTGATAACGTCTGCCTTGGCCTCCCAAAGTGCTGGGATTCTGTAAGCCACCTCACCCAGCCATGTATTGCTTTTTTATGACAGTTAAAAGAGGAAAGGGCGGGGGACAGTTTACAGACCAGTGAAAGTGCTGAGATAAATATTTTTATACCTAAGGAAATAGTGATTTTCCCAAGATGATAGGGAGGCAGGTGATGTAGATAGGGCTGAAGATTAGATTTCTGGCTCCTATCTGTGATTTTCTGCTGTACCAGTCTGCCTTCTATTTTATGGGCTCAGTATTCCTTACCTGCCTCTTCCCATGCTAAAGATGGCCCACCTTCGTTTTGTTATTTAAGCAACTTCATCCCCTGGCTTGTTTTCACAGTGGTTTTCTGAGCCTTTGACTCTAAGTCATCTAATTGAACATTGTGTTGTGATATAAAAAGTAAGTTAGGCTTGTGTTTTTCACCAGGCCATTTCATTGTATCCTAACTAGGCGG